AATACATCAAGTAGCTATACAACGTGGTGGGAAACTTTGTTATTTGCAAATGATAAAACCAAACACAAGGTTGTTCACCAGCTATTACGTAGCAGGCATCACAGAGTACACCTGTAATAGTGCTTTTCCATTACTGAAATTTCAGTACTGGCTCATCTGTTCTCTTGTTTCAAAAATCCAGAAGATGGGAACAAATTTATAAAGACACTTCACAAGGTTATTTATATCTATAAAACCGACTAAGCATGCATTTATTAAGCCCCCAGGTGTTGGGATTGTACTTGGCGAACATCTAAGGCAGTAAAATTACCTTTTCTGTGGTATTCTAGGGTCTACAGGAGCTTTTTTATTTTTGTTTTGAGATGGAGTTTCACTCTTTTGACCTGGCTGGAGTGCAGCGGTGCGATCTCGGCTCACTACAGCCTCCATCTCTCGGGTTCAAGCGATTCTCCTGCCTCAGCCTCCCGAGTAGCTGGGATTACAGGCGCCCGCCACCATGCCAGGCTGACTTTTTTGTATTTTTAGTAGAGACGGGGGTTTCGCTTTTTGGGCGGGCTGGTCTCGAACTACTGACCTCAAGTGATTCGCCCGCTTCGGCCTCCCAAAGTGCTGGGATTACAGACGTGAGCCACCGTGCCCGGCCACAGGAGCTTTTTAGAAGATGTTTTACGCCACACAGTAATGCAACACTGAAAAGACAAGTCGCCTTTTCTCTGCTTTTGCATCTCTTTCCTTAACTTCTGGAAATCTTTAAAGTTTGTCCGCCGTACTTCGACAGTTGTCTACCGAAGATTCTCAGCACATCTACCGGCTGAGCCCTGAATGTGTCTCTGAATTTCTCCCGTTGAAAGTCGAGGTCCCTGGGCTGGGCAGAATCTGGGCATGCGCAGAAGCTCAGCCAACCCCGGGGCTCCGCCTCCCCTCCTCTAGCGAGGGGAAACGGGTGAGCGGCAGCGCGCGTGCGCAAGCTTGGTGGTGGGTTGCGCCTGCAGAGCGCATGGGCAGATAAACCGTACGTCCGTTTGTCCGGACCGGAGGGGCAGTGGGCGCCATCTTCTTCTGGGCTCACTGAGGGTCTACCTGTTTTGGGGAGGCTGCTGCGACGAAGAGTTCCCTCAGCCTCCGGCCTTGTGTGTCCGACTCGGCAGCAGTGGTGTGTGTTTATTGCCAAGTGCGAAGCAGTTCCCCTCGGGGCGCCGGGGGTGGGGAGGGCTGGGCGACCAAGCCGGAAGAACGGGGAAAGGCGGGACCGGCGGCCGCGCCAGTATCTAGCGTAGCTCCTGCCGTTAGGGCACCCTCTTTTCTTGCTAAAACACCGACTCTTCCTTTCCCGTCAGCTTCCATGTGGTGGTGTATGTGCGCTTCCCAGGGATCTTGAGAGTGAAGATCTCGAAGGATTTCATAGGTATATTTTTTTCTTTGCTATGTCATCGTAGTCAGTGGTGGCAGAAAAGCGCTGCAGGCCCAGCTCGTTAGGCTTGAGAAGGGCAAGTGTTTTCAGTTAGATCTGGGGGCAGTTCACCCTCTGGCGAGTTAGGGTGGAATGTTTGCCCTTGAGACGGCGTAACGGAAAGGCACGGAGGTTGGGCGGTCCAGGTTAATTTGAAGGCTGATTTTGGCTGAAAGTCTGGCGACAACATCGGATCCCACGTAGCAACTTTGGCCTGGCGCGAAAGAAGGAAGCTCTGACCCCTGGGAGTTGTGGACAAAGGCTTTGGGCTGTAGAATCGATGCCTTCGGATGATTCCCGTTTGAGGATGTTGGGAGAAATCCTGTGCCATGTGGATTCGTCTTCATTTACAGTTCTTCCTAGGGACTGTGGCTCTCATTGGTCATTCCTTTGGTTTTTATTTTAAACATCTACATTATAAAAGGTGGATCATCGTAAAGAATAATTATGGGTTGGTGTAGATTATTTTCTGCAGGGGAAACTCACGTTTAGAGTGTGAATATGCTACATCATGACCTTGGGCTTTACGAAGTAGTCGCAGAGTTAAAAAAAATTCTCTCCCTCACCATATCTGGAAAATGACTTTTTCTTCGCTAGTTAAAAATCAAATGGATCTGATGAGATATTACTTATTTAAATTCTGTCTCCCTCCCGTTTCCCTCTCTGTATCCCCTTAAGTCTTGATTAGAAGAGGCACGTTACGTATTGTTTAGTTATAATGGTGATTAAGTGGGATGAATCGTTGGATAAAAATAGCAGTTATTTAAAATGCGCTTTAAATTTCACTGACTTAAGTGATCTTTTAGGGACCCACTCTTCTTTTCATAGAAATTTTAACAGATTATTGTCTTCAAATGAACACAAAGGCACAAAAATACTTTTTGCATTCATAACTAGAAAAACGCAAAATTTTAATTGCAGACTACTTGAGGGTAATTTTCGTGTTTTGCTTTTGTGTAATTTAGTGTGTTAAGAGTTGAATTTCTGGAGAATTTGCTTAAGGAAATATAGCATGTTGGAACCACAGAAGTGCCCATTTTGAGAGCTGGTCTCTTACAGTTGGTCTCCAAGGTGTGTTATTGTAGAGGCATAAATGGTACATTACCCTACTGTCTCAAGGGTAGAGAAGTTTAAGCATTAGTTTTGTTTAACTGTGGCAAATGAGAATAAACTTTCTAAATAGTCTGCTTGAATTGGAATTCATGAGATTTGTGCTCATGAAACTACTTGGTTAAAAGATAGTTTTTAAGTGAGGTAGGATAAATTACTAGAGTTTTTTTGAATTTGAGATATAATTATTCCTTGAAACGTCTCTAATTTCTCTTGTAGATGAATTTATGTTCCCAGGGTAAATCCCGTTAAAATTTTTTTAAAAGCTTAGGAGAGACAAGAATATGTATAGCTTATGGTGCTTTCTAAAATATCTTAAAAAGAGTAGCTAAGCCAATTTGCATAGGAGGGAGTCTTGGGACTTTAATATGGATAAAGTAAGTATTCCAGAAGCCATTTGTAGTTTTTGTTGAAGTGTTAGTATGGATATTGGTTTGTTGAAGAAAATAGGCTTTTTTTCTTTTTTTGTTACTGTGCAAATACTTTAATAGCAAACCTGATTAATATTTTTCAGATGTAGAATGTGTGAAGTAATTTGATGTCTTTGCTAGTTTAGCTTCTGGTTAATCTACGTACCCTTTTTTAAAGGAAAACAGACCTCAGTGAATGTATCTTCAGACCCCCACTTTGGGGAACAGTGGTACTTAAGTGTAAGTACTGGATTCTGGATTAACGCAACATTTATTTGTACATTAAAGACATGTAAATTACTCCAGGCGCAGTGGCTCATACCTGTAAATCCTAGCACTGTGGGAGGCTGAGGTGAGCTGATTGCTTGAGCCCATGAGTTCCCTACCAGCCTGGGCAACATGGTGAAACCCTGGCTCTACAAAAAATACAAAAATTAGCCGGGTGTGGTGGTGCACACCTGTAGTCCCAGCTACTGGGGAGGCTGAGGTGGGAGCATTGCCTGAGCCTGGGTAAGTCGAGGCTGTAGTGAGCCAAGATCGCACCAGTGCACTCCAGCCTGGGTAGCAGAGCAAGAGAGACCCTGTCTCCCCCACCAAAGAAAGTGAGTGTAAATTATAATTATTTATTTGGCAAGTCTTCATGAAATAGTTTGGGTATCCCTGAAAGTATTAAACGCAAACTTCTTTAAAAAATTACATTGAGATTTTTCAGTAAACGGGTAATCCCAGTATTCCAAGTTAATTTTTAATTTTACTTTTCTACATCATCATTTGGGTTTCCTTAGTAGAGTGCAGAATAGTTGTTTGAAATGGAAATCTGCTATTGGCATTATTAATAAGATAAATAGCATTTTCTGTTTGGCTTGAGATGAATTGTAACAGTTACTATTTTTGCAATAGGAGTGGTATTGAGATTTTTAACTTTAGGGATATTGTAGTATTTGCCTTAATTATACTGGCTTCATGAAATTTGGTTCTGTGCTTGGATGTATGAGCTGTTTATATAGACCTTTAAATTGTATCCAAACAATAGCCCATAGGTTTGGATTTATTGTTTTAAAAATTGATTTTTGAATTTCAGGCTTTGCTGTTTTATTCATTTATTGTGTAATTTTGAATGGTTGCCTTAATTTGATTTGGTCTTATGTTTTGAAAGGGAGGAGAACAGCACGAGAGTTGGATATAAATATGTACTAGATTTTTGGATTTTCATGTGGCAAAATGATTGAAGTTCTTTTTTTTTTTTTTTTTTTTTTGAACTTTGGGTATTGAGATTTTACTTGTAGAACAGTTTTTTGAAGTAGATGTAAAACTTGTGTACAGCAAAATGTATAGACCCTAAGGATAGAATTCAGTAAACCTTGATAAATTTATACACCCATGTAACTACTGCTGCATTCAAAATATGTAACATTTCCATCACTCCTTTCTTCGTGCTACTTCCAATCAAGAGCAGTTGTTAAATTTTCGGCAAGTTTCAAATTTTTAAATAATTTTTATATGTCTATTTGGATATTGTATCTCCTTTTTGCAGAAGGATGATTAATTTCCCCTTGGAACAAAAGACCATTTTGTAACACCCGTAATTGTGGTTCCTTATTCTGCTTCACTTTTGATAGGTAATTCTGAAATGGATATCCTACTCTGGCGTAGGATTAATTATATTTCATTTTCTTTCCACAGTTAAGTTGCTTTTACAGAGTTAACAGGTCTCCAAGAAATTTTAAAAAAGGTAAGATATCCAGAGTTTAAGGCTTTGAGGCTACTTGCTATTATGTGTACCTTTTTGTCTGCAGGTCATTATTGCTGTGGTTTGAGCTCAGCATGGCTGTAGTCATCCGTTTACTGGGGCTTCCTTTTATTGCGGGGCCTGTGGATATTCGTCACTTCTTCACGGGATTGACTATTCCTGATGGAGGAGTGCATATAATTGGAGGGGAAATTGGGGAGGCTTTTATTATTTTTGCAACAGATGAAGATGCAAGACGTGCCATAAGTCGTTCAGGAGGGTTTATCAAGGATTCATCTGTAGAGCTCTTTCTTAGTAGCAAGGCAGAAATGCAGAAGACTATAGAAATGAAAAGAACTGATCGTGTAGGAAGAGGGCGTCCAGGATCTGGGACATCAGGGGTTGACAGCCTGTCTAATTTTATTGAGTCTGTTAAGGAAGAAGCAAGTAATTCTGGATATGGCTCTTCAATTAATCAAGATGCTGGGTTTCATACTAATGGTACAGGACATGGTAATTTAAGGCCAAGAAAGACAAGGCCATTGAAGGCCGAGAATCCTTACTTGTTTCTACGAGGTTTGCCTTACCTAGTAAATGAAGATGATGTACGTGTCTTTTTCTCTGGTTTGTGCGTGGATGGAGTAATTTTCTTAAAACATCATGATGGCCGAAATAATGGTGATGCCATAGTAAAATTTGCTTCATGTGTTGATGCTTCAGGAGGTCTTAAATGTCATAGAAGTTTTATGGGTTCAAGATTTATAGAAGTAATGCAAGGATCAGAACAACAGTGGATTGAGTTTGGTGGTAATGCAGTTAAGGAGGGTGACGTTCTTAGGAGATCTGAAGAACATTCTCCACCAAGAGGAATTAATGATAGACATTTTCGAAAACGGTCTCATTCAAAATCTCCCAGAAGAACACGTTCTCGTTCCCCTCTTGGATTTTATGTTCACTTAAAAAATCTGTCCCTCAGTATTGACGAAAGAGATTTAAGAAATTTCTTTAGAGGTACTGATCTGACTGATGAACAGATTAGGTTTTTATATAAAGATGAAAATAGAACAAGATATGCCTTTGTGATGTTCAAGACTCTGAAAGACTATAATACCGCTCTGAGTTTACATAAGACTGTTTTACAATATCGTCCAGTTCATATTGATCCAATTTCTAGAAAACAAATGCTGAAGTTCATTGCACGTTATGAAAAGAAGAGATCAGGGTCACTAGAGAGAGATAGGCCCGGACATGTTTCACAAAAATACTCTCAAGAAGGTAACTCTGGCCAGAAACTGTGCATCTATATAAGAAATTTTCCATTTGATGTTACAAAAGTTGAAGTGCAGAAGTTCTTTGCAGACTTTCTTCTTGCTGAGGATGACATTTACTTGCTTTATGATGACAAAGGTGTTGGTCTGGGAGAAGCATTAGTGAAATTTAAATCAGAAGAACAGGCCATGAAAGCTGAACGTTTAAACCGACGAAGATTCCTAGGGACAGAGGTGTTATTAAGACTTATATCTGAGGCACAAATACAGGAGTTTGGTGTAAATTTTTCTGTGATGTCCAGTGAAAAAATGCAAGCTCGCTCACAGTCACGTGAGCGAGGTGACCATTCCCATTTATTTGACTCAAAAGACCCACCAATATACTCAGTTGGTGCTTTTGAAAACTTTAGACATCAGCTAGAGGACTTGAGGCAACTGGATAACTTCAAGCATCCCCAGAGGGATTTCCGGCAGCCTGACAGGCACCCTCCAGAAGACTTCCGACACTCCTCAGAGGACTTTAGGTTCCCCCCGGAGGACTTCAGGCACTCCCCAGAGGACTTCAGGCGACCTAGGGAGGAAGACTTCAGGCGGCCTTCTGAGGAGGACTTCAGGCGCCCTTGGGAGGAAGATTTCAGGCGCCCTCCGGAGGATGACTTCAGGCACCCTAGGGAGGAGGACTGGAGGAGGCCCCTTGAGGAGGACTGGAGGCGGCCACTGGAGGAGGATTTCAGGCGGTCTCCCACGGAGGACTTCAGGCAGCTCCCCGAGGAGGACTTCAGGCAACCCCCTGAGGAGGACTTAAGGTGGCTCCCAGAGGAAGATTTCAGGCGGCCACCTGAGGAGGACTGGAGACGGCCCCCAGAGGAGGACTTTAGGCGGCCTCTTCAGGGAGAATGGAGGCGACCACCCGAGGATGACTTCAGGCGGCCCCCAGAGGAGGATTTCAGGCATTCCCCTGAGGAGGACTTCAGGCAGTCACCCCAGGAGCATTTCCGGAGGCCACCTCAGGAGCATTTCCGTCGGCCACCCCCAGAGCATTTCCGGAGACCACCTCCAGAGCATTTTAGGCGGCCTCCCCCAGAGCACTTCCGGCGGCCACCCCCAGAGCACTTCAGGCGGCCACCCCCAGAGCATTTCAGGCGCCCGCCCCCGGAGCACTTCCGGAGACCGCCCCAGGAGCATTTCAGGCGGCCGCCTCAGGAGCATTTCAGGCGCTCCCGAGAGGAAGATTTCAGGCACCCACCAGATGAAGACTTCAGGGGCCCTCCTGATGAAGACTTTAGGCACCCTCCTGATGAGGACTTCAGGAGCCCCCAGGAGGAAGATTTTAGATGCCCTTCTGATGAGGACTTCAGGCAGCTCCCAGAGGAAGACCTTAGGGAAGCTCCGGAGGAGGACCCTAGACTTCCTGACAATTTTAGACCTCCTGGTGAGGATTTTAGGAGCCCGCCTGATGATTTTAGAAGTCACCGCCCTTTTGTGAATTTTGGTCGCCCAGAAGGTGGCAAGTTTGATTTTGGAAAGCATAATATGGGAAGTTTTCCTGAGGGGAGATTTATGCCTGATCCAAAAATAAATTGTGGTTCAGGTAGAGTAACTCCTATTAAGATAATGAATCTTCCATTTAAAGCTAATGTGAATGAAATTTTAGACTTTTTCCATGGTTACAGAATCATACCTGATTCAGTTTCGATACAGTATAATGAGCAAGGCTTACCTACAGGGGAAGCCATTGTTGCTATGATAAACTATAATGAAGCTATGGCTGCTATTAAAGATCTAAATGATAGGCCAGTTGGGCCCCGAAAAGTTAAGTTAACTTTGCTGTAGAGAGAGAGCATTTCTAAATTCAGTTATCTTCCTTGCAGTATTGATGGAGTAAAATACATTTGTTTTAAAAAAGTGTTTTTTTTTTAAATTATCTAATGAAATATTTTATTTTTGACCTGTGAATAGAACAAATGTAAATAGTAGAATGTGAATCTGGTTTTCTTTTGCTTGCAAATTGCCATTCTTTTTTTTTTTCAAATTTAAAATTACACATGCTGTTTTTTTCTTTGATGGGGAGAAAGAACTCATTCCCTGAGTTCATTCATTTTTGTTGATGTCATCGGTAATCTTCAAGACTTATTGAAGTAGAGTTGTATTTGGGGAAGATACATTTTATATTCACTTTTTTTTTTCTTTCTGTAGTCTACCTCTTTTACTCAAACTGTATAAGGAAATAGTGACTGATTGTTCAGGTTTGGCATTTTCATTGCTACCTGCCTGCAGAATTAATGCCCTCTTCCTTGTCTAAGATATTACTGTGTTAAGTGTCCTGTTAATTATAAATAGTTCAAAATGGACAGACTGTCAACTTGAAATTTACTTATGTAAAAAGCTTAGGTGATTCTTAGGGTTTCCATGTTCATAACTTTACAAAGCTTTATAAAAATAAAATTGCAACTTAATAGAGCTAATTAACTTGTATTTGTATAAAAAGAAAAAAGAATTGCAGCTCGATATTGTGAAGTTTTTCAATAACTTCATTAAACCATATTTATGATGGGAGGGACCAGACATTCTATAGTAATAATGTATAGTGCTGTGTATAATTCCATGGTTTCTTCAACATCTTATCAACCAAGTAAAATTAATACAAGATACGCAAAAGATAGTAAAATAAGAATCTAATTATAGGTGCAAGGGGACTCAGGCTTATGCTGGAAGAATCTGACAAGTGGTATAGTTTGTTTTTCTAGGAAGAATTTACTGATGAGTCACATAACTTGCATGTAATATTAGGTTCTCATTTTTTAGCTTCGAAACTGTGTCCATGCAAAGACTCTATAACTGTTAAGACTTGTGTGGTTGAATTTTGACTTCTTTGATATTCAGCATTTAGTGCATACATTTTGCAACTAGGGAATTTGATTTTCTATACCCACAATAATATTTATGGCTAACATTTATTAGGCACTTACTATGTGCTAGGCACTGTAAGCACTTTACATGCATAATCTCGGTATTCCCTGTGAGTACAGGGTTAATTATTTACCTCTATTTCACAAATGAGATAATGAAGTGGGATGAAGTGCGAGGTTAAGCAACTTGCTTGAAGTCATAGGTAGTAAATCGTGGGGCCAATTTTAACCCAGACAGACCACTGACTCCAGTTCATGCTTTTGCTGCCTCACTTTTTTAAGTGGTATTTTTAATTAGGAAGACCATGCTAAAGATACTTTCAAGGATAAATGATTATTTTCTCACTTCAATTGTTGGTTTAAAATTAGCATAAATAGGTAAAACCAGCATGCTCAAACACTGAGCTCAAACATTAACATTACTAATAAAAAAAAAAAGAGTGACTTTAAAAGTTTCTTTCTATCCAGGGTTTCTCTTGGGATACTCATATGGTATATTACTGGCTTATATTTCAAAATTATTTTATTCAACATGATTGACTTTGGCCTTTTATAATTTACATAAAACATAATTTTCCTCAGTTCTGTAATCCAGATTTTCCCCATTGAGTAAATAATACAATTAAATTTACATATGGTAATTTAGACATTTAATAGGATATTGCATAGGTAGAATACTTTGTCAGTACTTAGTTACTACCTATATGTATTTTTGTGTTACTTTTCAGTGATTTAAAGAAATCTAACAGAAATCTGCTTAAATTTGTTTTAAATAGTGAATATCCTGCTTGCTATGGAATGAATAAACAGGTAAATTTGATATGAAAAAGCACCTCAGTATGATTCTTTAAAGTATAAGCTTGTAAGTAGCTAGGATAATGTTAAATTGATTGTTTGGAATATCCAAACCAAGCACAATGAAGAAAGTAGAAATGATATTTTTAATTGAGCAAAGATTGTATAGATGGTTCATTTGGTCACCCATTTTGAATAATATATGGAAAGTTAAAAAATGCTTCTCAGATACAAAGGAATAAAGCTAAGATGAAGCTTAACGTGAGGGATTACTTACTGTGGAATTGCATTTCAAACTGGGCTGAGGTGGGATGGTGGTGGTAGATAAGAGGCCAGCTAGAGTAAACATAAGCTTTGTAGTTTTATTATTTTAAGAGTCAGAGTCTTGTTCTGCTGGCCAGGCTGGAGTGCAGTGGTCTGATAATGGTTCACTGCAGCTTCTAACTCCTGGGCTCAAGCTGTCTTCCTGCCTCAGCCTCCTGAGAGCTGGGACTACAGGTGTGTGCCACCTTGTCTGGCTAAATTTTTTATTATTTGTAGAGACAGAGTCTCACTGTGTTGCCCAGGCTGTTCTCAAATTTCTGGCCTCAAGCAATCCTCACTCCTTGGTCTCCCAGAATGTGTTGGGATTACAGGTGTGAGCCACTGTGCCCAGCCTTGTATTTTGATTTTTAAATTAATTTATATGAATATTTCCTTTTACCCTATAATGTATCAGGGCTTAATATTTTTAAACTTCATTATAAAAAGTTGATTACAGAAAGTGGTATCTTCTAGTTGGGAGCCATCTTTGCACATCTCTCTCCAACTCTGCCTTTAGTGATATGTCAATAACAAATTGGCCATGGCAGGAGTATTTTACACCATGGAAAGTGATAAATGCAGCAAATCAAGGAATTCCCCTCCTGTTGTCCCCTCAGAAAGCCAGCTTCCCAGCACCTCATCAATTTCAAATATAAAAAAAGAATAGTAAATTTTCATGTACACATCACTCAGCTTCAGTAATTGTCGTCTCATAGCCAGTTTTTCCTCTCCTATCCTCAAGGTATACCAGGTACACTGGAGGTGTATTCTCTAGCCTGATACCCAGTGGCATTTGTCTTAAAGCCAAACATTTTTGTCTAGAAATTATCTAAAAAAATGTAGATCATGTCTAGAAAGTCAATCCCACAACCAAGAGATAGGTAAAAATCATGTTAGGAGTGCATTTCTATTAATTTACTGAGATCACTGTTAAGAGCAGTGATTCTTGATCCATATATCACCTGTTAAGTAGTGACCTTGCTGCCTCTGTTTTTGCAGTAAATATTAGCTGTTGTTTATTGAGCTGTATTAGATACTATATGATGTATAATTATGTATGAATTAACTATCATTTAATTCTGATAATCCTAGTAAATGTACTACAGGTTGAGTATTCCTAATCTGGTAATCTGAAATTTCACATGCTCCGAAAATCACAAACTTTTTGAGTGCCAACATGATGCTCAAAGAAAATGCTCATTGCAGCATTTAAGATTTCAGATTTTTGGGTTAGGAATGTTGAACTGGTATAATGCAAATACTCCAAAATCTGAAGAAATCCAAAGTCTTAAATACTTCTGGTCCCAAGCACTTCAGATAAAGGATACTCAATTTGTATTCCTATTTTGGAGATAAGAGATGGAGACTTACAGGCTGGGTTGGTTGGATTGGTTGCCTGTTTTTTGTTGTTGTTGTAGTGGAAGCTAGGAATGGTTTTTCACATTTTTTAAGTGTACTTAAGTCTTACATGGTTACATAGTTACCTGTATAATAGTCTTGAATTTGCCTAAACCCACGAAGAATAACAGTATTTGCTATCTGGCCCTTTAAGAAGTTTGCCAACCTAGGCTGGTCTAAATAATGAAAATTTTACATTAATGAAAGTATTTTCATGGATAGTATTCCTTTTGTTCTTAGAATATTTCTTTGAGGTAGGCAGAATGTATGTTTTATTCCAGAATTACTGTTTTACGCAGTTTTAACTTTACAAACAAGGCAAATAATGCTCAAGAGAAGTTGCTATTTAGTAAGCAGCAAAATAATAACTCTGTTGTTTTCCCCCGAAGTACAACCAAATTTAAATACTGAGTGAGGAAGCAGTAAATATCCAATGATATCTTGAGTTTCTTAAGAATATCAATTTAGGGTTTTAAAATGTTTTAAATATTTTACAAAAAAGTACTGAAACAACTTTGTCACTTAGGACTATTCTCAGGAAGGAGTGCTTTGTTAAGAACAGAGCCATGATTGACAAAGTCAGAAGCTTTCTAGAAAGTCTTTATTTTTCTGTTATGAATAATTGCATTTTCTAATTATCCCAAATGATTTTATAAATTCCGTAACTTTTATATGCCTGCCTGGGATCCATGAAATAAAAGTATTCCTTACCAAAAGAGAAGCATCAGATACACTGAAAGGCTCAATGTTTTATATTTTCAGAAATAAAAGTGACTGTATACCCTTTTATTAACTATATGGTAGCTTGGTAAAATTTTTATAGAATTTTTAATGATCTATGGTGTTCTATGATGAGGCAACATTCCACCAAATTAGCCTTCCAAAAGTTGCAGTATCATGTATAATTATGACAGCAGTTTTGTTTTAAAACCAGAGTCAGATTGAATGTAGCTTTTTTACAGCTGAAATTTATGCCTTATGTGTATTCATAAAACATTGATAACTTAGTGTCACATTATCTTTACTCTTTGGTTATACTCTTCTTGAAAAGTAAATTTACTTATCAAATGATAAAGTTTCAGGGAAAGTTAAAAAAAGTTTTTTTTCTTAAGGCTTCATGGAATAGAATTCCATGAATCATAATGACTACGTAAGACCCTTTTCTGGTAATGAAAGCATGGAGTCTTAACCAAAAAGCTAAGCAGAATTGTTAGATCTTTTGGTTTCTGTCATAATGTACTATTGGAACTTCAAGTAGATATAGTACATTAATATGAAATACTTTGAAATACACCATCTTTAAAAAAAAAGGCACTTACACAAAAATCATGTAACACTAGGTAGGATGTTGAAATGACTGGTATGCAATATTTTTTAAAGCCTTCATTTTTGGTCAGCATAAGTTTCCTTTAATTATTTTTCTGTTTCCAGTTGGACTTCACTTTGAGGCTTAACATAGCAAAGTGAGTATAAAGTTCTACAATTTAGTCATTGTGGATTTCAAGTCATTTATGATGAAAATGGAAATGTGTAGTTTACTTAAGAAAATTTTCTTCTTCTGTAACATCTAACTCGTCATCCTCATCATCTTCTGCTTGTTGATCCTTTCTTAGTCGACAAGTGGATACCTGTTAAAAGTTAACACACTTTTTAAAATAAAAATACTAACTTAAAAAAATTTTACATTCTTGGTATATTTTTATGCTATTA